TGTCTGTGGGACCAATGCGTTGTCAAACAGATGCCGTCCCGCATCCCCTCCCCCTAAATGACACAGAAGATTCCAGCGTAGGGGAAGGGCCACGAAACCCGCAGGGCACACGACGCCGGGGGCCGGAGGGAGCACCGCCTACCTCCCTGATCAAGCCCCGCGGTGCCGGGCGAGCCCGAGGGCCCGGCAGGAGGCGGGCGGCAGCCCCAGGCGAGCTCGGAGGCGGCGGGAACGCAGCCGCCGCGCATGCCGGGAGCCGCACGCCGCCCGCCGGGGCGCGCAGTCCCGCAGGCCTCGCTCCAGGTCGTCCGAAAAGGAACCGCCTGCTGCTCCTTTGCAGGCTCGCGAGGAGCCGCACTCGGACCGCCTGATGGGGAAAAAGCCGGTGTGGCCGGGCGGAGCGAGCCGAGCGGAGCTGGAGCTGCCCCTCCCAGCGGGGAGGACGGCACGAAGGACCGAGCCGCCTCCCCTCCCGGGTCCCATTCAGACGCGAGGCGCAGAGACTGGCTCCCCGGGCTTCCCCTTTAAGGGGGGCGGGGCGCGGCCTGCCGTTTGGCCGCCCCCCACACCCTCCCCCGCTAGCCCAGAGCCGGCAGACCAATCGCCCGGGCGGCGGAGCGAAGGCGGGAGAATGCGAACCCTCCGGTAGGCGGTAGGGGCGGGCCCCGGCCTTATTCGCAGGGAGCGCTGCGCAGGCGCAGAGGCGGCCGCGGGCGGAGGGGCGGGGGCAGGCTAGCGGGAGGCTCTCCGTGAGGCACGGAGGGTGACTGGGGACAGGCGGGCGGCGACGGGCTTGTCATGGGGATCCGGGCTGCGAGACGGCACTCGTAGCATCTGGGGACTCCGAGGGGGACAGGAAGTGTCAGCGCCCGGGACCCCGGCGCCGGCCCCGCCGAGGGGATCCCCACTGCTCCGGTCCTGGAGCGGGAGGGGAGAAAGGAGGGAGCCCCGGTTTCGCCCCGCCCCTGGGCTGGTGCTGCGGGGGCGGGGAGTGAGGGCTGCTCTGGGGGGAGTGGAGATCGGGGAGCGCGGCCGTGCCCTCTCGAGCGGCTGCGGGGTCCCCGCGGCGCCGGGCTGCTGAGCTGAGGGCCCGCGGCGGCCGCGGCCGGTGCATGTGCGGCTGCTGGATGCGGAGGCGGCGGCGACGGCGCGGATCGGCAGGATGTTAGGGCAGCAGCAGCAGCAACTGTACTCGTCGGCCGCGCTCCTGACCGGGGAGCGGAGCCGGCTGCTCACCTGCTACGTGCAGGACTACCTTGAGTGCGTGGAGTCGCTGCCCCACGACATGCAGAGGAACGTGTCTGTGCTGCGAGAGCTGGACAACAAATATCAAGGTAGGAGCCGCGGGGCTGCCGGCCTCGGGAGCTAACGTTCTCATTTTTCTTTTCCTTTTTTTAGAAACGTTAAAGGAAATTGATGATGTCTACGAAAAATATAAGAAAGAAGATGATTTAAACCAGAAGAAACGTCTACAGCAGCTTCTCCAGAGAGCACTAATTAATAGTCAAGAATTGGGAGATGAAAAAATACAGATTGTTACACAAATGCTCGAATTGGTGGAAAATCGGGCAAGACAAATGGAGTTACACTCACAGTGTTTCCAAGATCCTGCTGAAAGTGAACGAGCCTCAGATAAAGCAAAGATGGATTCCAGCCAACCAGAAAGATCTTCAAGAAGACCCCGCAGGCAGCGGACCAGTGAAAGCCGTGATTTATGTCACATGGCAAATGGGATTGAAGACTGTGATGATCAGCCACCTAAAGAAAAGAAATCCAAGTCAGCAAAGAAAAAGAAACGCTCCAAGGCCAAGCAGGAAAGGGAAGCTTCACCTGTTGAGTTTGCAATAGATCCTAATGAACCTACATACTGCTTATGCAACCAAGTGTCTTATGGGGAGATGATAGGATGTGACAATGAACAGTGTCCAATTGAATGGTTTCACTTTTCATGTGTTTCACTTACCTATAAACCAAAGGGGAAATGGTATTGCCCAAAGTGCAGGGGAGATAATGAGAAAACAATGGACAAAAGTACTGAAAAGACAAAAAAGGATAGAAGATCGAGGTAGTAAAGGCCATCCACATTTTAAAGGGTTATTTGTCTTTTATATAATTCGTTTGCTTTCAGAAAATGTTTTAGGGTAAATGCATAAGACTATGCAATAATTTTTAATCATTAGTATTAATGGTGTATTAAAAGTTGTTGTACTTTGTCTGTGACCTTAATTTTCTGCACTGAGTTACCAAATATTTCCAACCAGGTAGTCTTCAGATCACCTGATGAAAGGAGCAGGGAACAGGAAGAGGGTGGTGTAAACATTATAAAAATTTCACAAACCATGCCTATTTCATTTTCACTTAAAACTGCAATGTTATTTTTTGGGTAAACACAAAAGTTTCACTAGCATTTTAGTTATACATGCTTAAAAAAATGTTAGATGTAGTGGGATTTCTCTTAAGCATCAAATGATCTTGGGTACTTTAAAATACAGACACTATGCCATTTGAGCTGCTTTTTCCCTAGTCCTATTTATACGTTGGCTTGTTCATCTCTAGTCTTCTAGGAGTTTAAGGAACTGGAGATAAGAGTAATTTGGGATTCCATGTGGAATAATGTGCTCTTATGAGAGTACGTGCTGCTGTCTTTTGCTTAGTAGCATTTTGATCCACTGTCAGTAGCCCATTTGTCAATGCCTTGCTGCTGCTTTGTAGATATACTTAGTCTAGTGCTTAATAAGGGAGTTGTTTTGTGTTTTCTTTTAATTGGGACAGGTAAGAGTAGTTAGCATACCAAAAATATACATTGGCTTACATTGGCAAACTTTGGGTTATATAGTATCACGGCTCAAGGTTGAACAATTTAAAAATACATCTTAATTAATAGTATTTTCCATGTGACCTGCTGCCAGGATGCGTAGCCACAGGCCTATCAGTGGAAAGGGGCATATAGTAGTCTTTAAATATTGCCTTTATGTCAGAGAGTTGTTTTAAATGGTTTTGCTAGTGGTTATTGTTCATTTCTGTCCCAATCAGTGACTATTTTAAATAATAGTGTATTTACTGTCTTAACTTCTAGTATTGGTGCTGTTTGATGTTTTCACATTTAATTAACTTATTTCATCATCATAATGCAATTAATGTATTTGTAAATTGAATTTTCCAAGATTCTGATATTTGAAGGGTAAGCATCTTGATGGATATATGTCCATATGTTTAGAGAAGGTTTTGGTTTTGGGGGCAGCAGATTGACTAGTTCTTTAAATCTGTGTGTAACGTATGTTTTATTCCTCATTTCTTCCTAATCTGATGATCTTGATTCTTTTTGATTAACATGAAAAATCCTGTCTGCTTGTTTTGGGAAAAAAAAATGCTTTTTTTCTCTTCTAGCTCTCCTGTGTGACTTTTAGGCATGTCATTTCACCTTGTCTGGGTGTCAGGTCATTCACCTGTAAAATGAGTTGGCTTAAATATCTCCGAGATTCCTTGGAAATTTCTACTATTTGCACTATAGTGAGGATTTTAATAATGACATGACTTCTCTTTTCATTAATTTTGTCCTTCATTCTGAGGTATAAAGA